TTGAGGTAGGGCACATGGAGAGGCTCCTGGGGTGGCTGGCAGAGTTCTATTTCTTGATCCAGGTGGTGATTACAAGGATGTTCCCTTTATAATAATTCACTAGTCTATATATCTATATATTTGTTTTTTGTGGTTTTCTGTATTTATGTTTTATTTTACAATTAAAAAATTTTTAAAAACACTCCTTAACCTGCAGTAAACAGTTTTTTTAAAAAAAACAAAAGAAGGTCCAAGTGAAGAGATCAGAAGCTATAAAATATTTCATATTGGGTGCAAACTAAATATAAAGCAAGCCAAAACCAGAAACACCTCCTCCCCCTCCCCTCCCCCCCCTCCCCTTTCCCCTTTTTTAATTTAAAGAACTTTGTAGGTATCTTCCAAACCAATGAGAGATTCTTAACACACACAAAGGGAGGATGTCAGAGGAACCATGGGGCTGAGTTGCACCACTGGAGGATGTCTGAAAAAAACTACATAGACAACCTTCCAGCACTAAAACTTTAGCCCCATGGTTCCGCTGACATCTTCATTTTACAGATTAGAAAACTGAGGCCCAGAGGCAGCCAGTGTCTCATGCACGCTCACGAAGCTAGCATCAGACCCCGACCTAAGGCCTAGGTCTCCCAGTGTAGGACTAAGACACGCACCAAGACAGTACCAGCCCGCTGACCGCCGCCTGCGAGGAGTTAACTGGGGCGGTGCAGGATAAGTGCGAGGGGGGCCCGGGTCTGGCGCTAGGTTTGGCTGCGGATTCTCCGCTCCGGACTCCGAGGCAGAAGGCGGGTGGGCGTGGCGGGAAGGGCAGCAGGTCCACTCCCCGAGCGCTATGCAAATGTCATGCAAATCAGTGCATGGGGGCTGGAGCGGGTGGTTTGAGTCCTGACCCCGTAGCGCCGCGCTCTCACTCGCTCTCCTCAGCGCGCGTCCGCTCTCCGCTCTCCCACTTGCTCTCTCTCTCGCCGGTTCGCTCACCCCCGCCCCGCCCCGCCCCGCCCCGCCCTGCCCAGTCCCGGACGCGCCTCGCGGGCTCCCCGCGCCGCCCGGTCGGCAGCAGGGCGCTGAGCGAGCTCGGAGCCCGCGCTGTGCGCCTGCGGCCGGGGCGCCCCGCCGAGCGCCGGTGCCCCGGCTCCCGGGCCGCCTTCGCCGCGCGGGTGAGTGAGCCCGCCCCATGCTTTTGTCCAGGTGTTTCTATTATTTCTTTGATTTGTGTATTAGGAAGGATTCTTCAAAATTAACAGAAACCAATTCGGGCCAGCTGAAGAGAAAAAATAAAGGTAATAGCATGATAAAAGATGGATTCTTATATCCTTTCTGTTTGTATTCCTCCTCTCTGTGCAGCATTTCTTCCTTCTGATGGGGCAAGACTCTCTCTGGAATGGGGCTCTTATGACCTACAGTCAAACAAGGTAGGTCAGATAATTTCTTTATGGCCAGTTTTTGGCTTTCCTTTCCTCCTTCCCACCCACCCAGGTGGCTCCCGGCTGCCTCTGCTGCAGTTCAGAGCAACTTCAGGAGCTTCCCAGCCGAGAGCTTCAGGACGCCTTTCCTGTCCCACTGGCCCAGTTGCCACAACAAACAACAGAGAAGACGGTGGTGAGTGAACAGAGTTTACATTATGCTGTTGAGCTGCAGAGAGGGGAGCTGTGTGTCTTTCTAGGTGCCCAGAAGAGACTGCTGCCCCCAAGGTGAGATGGCACCTGGCCAGCTGCCCAAGCAGGTAAGAGTGAAGGCAGTATGCTGTAGCATTGTTCTGACCTTGTCCTCTTCCTTCCTTTTTGCAGACCATGGGGGATGTGAAGCTGGTTGCCTCGTCACACATTTCCAAAACCTCCCTCAGTGTGGATCCCTCAAGAGTTGACTCCATGCCCCTGACAGAGGCCCCTGCTTTCATTTTGCCCCCTCGGAACCTCTGCATCAAAGAAGGAGCCACCGCCAAGTTCGAAGGGCGGGTAAGAAGTGTGGCTGGATGGGGAGGCTGTGGCAGGCTCTTACCCTTTCTTCTTTTTCTTGAAGGTCCGGGGTTACCCAGAGCCCCAGGTGACATGGCACAGAAACGGGCAACCCATCACCAGCGGGGGCCGCTTCCTGCTGGATTGCGGCATCCGGGGGACTTTCAGCCTTGTGATTCATGCTGTCCATGAGGAGGACAGGGGAAAGTATACCTGTGAAGCCACCAATGGCAGTGGTGCTCGCCAGGTGACAGTGGAGTTGACAGTAGAAGGTGAGTCCCAGGAGGCCCGAGTCCAGGAGGGACAGACCTGACTCATCAACTCTTTTTCTTGCAGGAAGTTTTGCGAAGCAGCTTGGTCAGCCTGTTGTTTCCAAAACCTTAGGGTAAGTCCTGGATGTTCAAGACAGAGTAAGGGTGGGACTGGATTCTCTGCCAATTTCCTTACAGGGATAGATTTTCAGCTCCAGCAGTGGAGACCCGTCCTAGCATCTGGGGGGAGTGCCCACCAAAGTTTGCTACCAAGCTGGGCCGAGTTGTGGTCAAAGAAGGACAGATGGGACGATTCTCCTGCAAGATCACTGGCCGGCCCCAACCGCAGGTCACCTGGCTCAAGGTGAGGTTTCTGTCTGCCCTGACCCTGATCCAGTATGACCAAGTTACCCCATTGCCATCCACAGGGAAATGTTCCACTGCAGCCGAGTGCCCGTGTGTCTGTGTCTGAGAAGAACGGCATGCAGGTTCTGGAAATCCATGGAGTCAACCAAGATGACGTGGGAGTGTACACGTGCCTGGTGGTGAACGGGTCGGGGAAGGCCTCGATGTCAGCTGAACTTTCCATCCAAGGTATCGACCAGTGGACGGCTAGTGCAGAACGAAACAGTCTTTCCACCCTTCCCCCTTTTTCCAGGTTTGGACAGTGCCAATAGGTATGTCTAGGCTTTGTGACTTTTACGTTTTCCCCACCCTACCCCCACCCTCACCACCACACAGGTCATTTGTGAGAGAAACAAAAGCCACCAATTCAGATGTCAGGAAAGAGGTGACCAATGTAATCTCAAAGGAGTCGAAGCTGGACAGTCTGGAGGCTGCAGCCAAAAGCAAGAACTGCTCCAGCCCCCAGAGAGGTGGCTCCCCACCCTGGGCTGCAAACAGCCAGCCTCAGCCCCCAAGGGAGTCCAAGCTGGAGTCATGCAAGGACTCGCCCAGAACGGCCCCGCAGACCCCGGTCCTTCAGAAGACTTCCAGCTCCATCACCCTGCAGGCCGCAAGAGTTCAGCCGGAACCAAGAGCACCAGGCCTGGGGGTCCTATCACCTTCTGGAGAAGAGAGGAAGAGGCCAGCTCCTCCCCGTCCAGCCACCTTCCCCACCAGGCAGCCTGGCCTGGGGAGCCAAGATGTTGTGAGCAAGGCTGCTAACAGGAGAATCCCCATGGAGGGCCAGAGGGATTCAGCATTCCCCAAATTTGAGAGCAAGCCCCAAAGCCAGGAGGTCAAGGAAAATCAAACTGTCAAGTTCAGATGTGAAGGTGAGTAGAGGTAATTAGGGTCACCGATTGCCAGGGAGCTCACGTTCTTTACCTGGCCCTGTAGTTTCCGGGATTCCAAAGCCTGAAGTGGCCTGGTTCCTGGAAGGCACCCCCGTGAGGAGACAGGAAGGCAGCATTGAGGTTTATGAAGATGCTGGCTCCCATTACCTCTGCCTGCTGAAAGCCCGGACCAGGGACAGTGGGACATACAGCTGCACTGCTTCCAACGCCCAAGGCCAGCTGTCCTGTAGCTGGACCCTCCAAGTGGAAAGTGAGTACACTTCTCCAGGTCACCCCGCATTCGATCTGAGCTGACCTGTCCTTTTCCCTCACAGGGCTTGCCGTGATGGAGGTGGCCCCCTCCTTCTCCAGTGTCCTGAAGGACTGCGCTGTTATTGAGGGCCAGGATTTTGTGCTGCAGTGCTCCGTACGGGGGACCCCAGTGCCCCGGATCACTTGGCTGCTGAATGGTGAGTTCCCCCTGCCCCAGCTCTCTGCTCCCCTGGCCTGAGCCTTCCTGTGCTTCCTCCACAGGGCAGCCCATCCAGTACGCTCGCTCCACCTGCGAGGCCGGCGTGGCTGAGCTCCACATCCAGGATGCCCTGCCGGAGGACCATGGCACCTACACCTGCCTAGCTGAGAATGCCTTGGGGCAGGTGTCCTGCAGCGCCTGGGTCACCGTCCATGGTAGGAGCCTCTGGGCACCTGGGTAGAAGCACGTTCACCCCACGTTCTGTTTTCTACCACACAGAAAAGAAGAGTAGCAGGAAGAGTGAGTACCTTCTGCCTGTGGCTCCCAGCAAGCCCACTGCACCCATCTTCCTGCAGGGCCTCTCTGATCTCAAAGTCATGGATGGAAGCCAGGTCACTATGACTGTCCAAGTGTCAGGTCTGTCTCTGCAGCTCTCTCTTGGGGATTAAAACCAATCCCCCTTCCCCTCCTCCTGGTTCAGGGAATCCACCCCCTGAAGTCATCTGGCTGCACAATGGGAATGAGATCCAAGAGTCAGAGGACTTCCACTTTGAACAGAGAGGAACTCAGCACAGCCTTTGTATCCAGGAAGTGTTCCCGGAGGACACGGGCACGTACACCTGCGAGGCCTGGAACAGCGCTGGAGAGGTCCGCACCCAGGCCGTGCTCACGGTACAAGGTGAGGCTGACCCACTCAGAGCGAGTGGGAAGCCTGTTTAGCTCTGCCCTTTGCCAATTTCCAGAGCCTCACGATGGCACCCAGCCCTGGTTCATCAGTAAGCCTCGCTCAGTGACAGCCTCCCTGGGCCAGAGTGTCCTCATCTCCTGCGCCATAGCTGGTGACCCCTTTCCTACCGTGCACTGGCTCAGAGATGGCAAAGCCCTCTGCAAAGACACTGGCCACTTCGAGGTGCTTCAGAATGAGGACGTGTTCACCCTGGTTCTAAAGAAGGTGCAGCCCTGGCATGCCGGCCAGTATGAGATCCTGCTCAAGTGAGTCTGCATGTCCAGCCAGCCTCCCTTAACTTGATCTTTATTGATCTTTGGAATTCTTCAGGAACCGGGTTGGCGAATGCAGTTGCCAGGTGTCACTGATGCTACAGAACAGCTCTGCCAGAGCCCTTCCACGGTGAGTGCCCCCAGGAGCTGCCCCTCCAGGCCGCTACTTTCCTTTTTCCCTACACTGGTTGCAGGGGGAGGGAGCCTGCCAGCTGCGAGGACCTCTGTGGTGGAGGAGTTGGTGCTGATGGTGGTGGTAGTGACCGCTATGGGTCCCTGAGGCCTGGCTGGCCAGCAAGAGGGCAGGGTTGGCTAGAGGAGGAAGACGGCGAGGACGTGCGAGGGGTGCTGAAGAGGCGCGTGGAGACGAGGCAGCACACTGAGGAGGCGATCCGCCAGCAGGAGGTGGAGCAGCTGGACTTCCGAGACCTCCTGGGGAAGAAGGTGAGTACAAAGACCCTATCGGAAGACGACCTGAAGGAGATCCCAGCCGAGCAGATGGATTTCCGTGCCAACCTGCAGCGGCAAGTGAAGCCAAAGACTGTGTCTGAGGAAGAGAGGAAGGTGCACAGCCCCCAGCAGGTCGATTTTCGCTCTGTCCTGGCCAAGAAGGGGACTTCCAAGACCCCCGTGCCTGAGAAGGTGCCACCGCCAAAACCTGCCACCCCGGATTTTCGCTCAGTGCTGGGTGGCAAGAAGAAATTACCAGCAGAGAATGGCAGCAGCAGTGCCGAGACCCTGAATGCCAAGGCAGTGGAGAGTTCCAAGCCCCTGAGCAATGCACAGCCTTCAGGGCCCTTGAAACCCGTGGGCAACGCCAAGCCTGCTGAGACCCTGAAGCCAATGGGCAACGCCAAGCCTGCCGAGACCCTGAAGCCCATGGGCAATGCCAAGCCTGATGAGAACCTGAAATCCGCTAGCAAAGAAGAACTCAAGAAAGACGTTAAGAATGATGTGAACTGCAAGAGAGGCCATGCAGGGACCACAGATAATGAAAAGAGATCAGAGAGCCAGGGGACAGCCCCAGCCTTCAAGCAGAAGCTGCAAGATGTTCATGTGGCAGAGGGCAAGAAGCTGCTGCTCCAGTGCCAGGTGTCTTCTGACCCCCCAGCCACCATCATCTGGACGCTGAACGGAAAGACCCTCAAGACCACCAAGTTCATCATCCTCTCCCAGGAAGGTAAATGAGCATGGGGGTTGGGGAAGAAGGGGACCTGGTTCACTCCACAATTCTTCCTCCCCAGGCTCACTCTGCTCCGTCTCCATCGAGAAGGCACTGCCTGAGGACAGAGGCTTATACAAGTGTGTAGCCAAGAATGACGCTGGCCAGGCGGAGTGCTCCTGCCAAGTCACCGTGGATGGTAGGTCGTGCCCACCCATCGCCGCCACCCATGCTAACATTTATTGTTACCTGTTTCATTCCAGATGCTCCAGCCAGTGAGAACACCAAGGCCCCAGAGATGAAATCCCGGAGGCCCAAGAGCTCTCTTCCTCCCGTGCTAGGAACTGAGAGTGAGTACTCGCCCAGCTTCACCAGGCAGAGGCAGGAAATAACTTGTGAACTTCTTTGTTTCAGGTGATGCGACTGTGAAAAAGAAACCTGCCCCCAAGACACCTCCGAAGGCAGGTAATTGGCCACGGCACTATCTGGGGTCAAAGGCCTCGCTCACTTTCTCCCTGTCCTCCCTCAGCAATGCCCCCTCAGATCATCCAGTTCCCTGAGGACCAGAAGGTACGCGCAGGAGAGTCAGTGGAGCTGTTTGGCAAAGTGACAGGCACTCAGCCCATCACCTGTACCTGGATGAAGTTCCGAAAGCAGGTCAGTGACGGTATGGGGTGGGCACTGGGGGTGCTCCAGCACCTGCTCCATCCTCCGCCCCTAGATCCAGGAAAGCGAGCACATGAAGGTGGAGAACAGCGAGAATGGCAGCAAGCTCACCATCCTGGCCGCGCGCCAGGAGCACTGCGGCTGCTACACACTGCTGGTGGAGAACAAGCTGGGCAGCAGGCAGGCCCAGGTCAACCTCACTGTCGTGGGTGAGTCTGGTGGCTGGGTGGCATGGAGCTTGGTGTGGGTGATGTTGTGCTTCTTTATCCCCAGATAAGCCAGACCCCCCAGCTGGCACACCTTGTGCCTCTGACATTCGGAGCTCCTCACTGACCCTGTCCTGGTATGGCTCCTCATATGATGGGGGCAGTGCTGTACAGTCCTACAGCATCGAGATCTGGGACTCAGCCAACAAGACGTGGAAGGAACTAGCCACATGCCGCAGCACCTCTTTCAACGTCCAGGACCTGCTGCCTGACCACGAATATAAGTTCCGTGTACGTGCAATCAACGTGTATGGAACCAGTGAGCCAAGCCAGGAGTCTGAACTCACAACGGTAGGAGAGAAACCTGAAGGTAGGCTGCCATCACTTCATCAGTGGCTTGAAGTCCTCTCTGTCCTTCCTTGTGCCCCCCCCAGAGCCGAAGGATGAAGTGGAGGTGTCAGATGATGGTGAGTGCAGCCCCTGTCTTCGGGTCAGGCTCGACTCACACCAACCCTGACCTGTGCCCCACAGATGAGAAGGAGCCCGAGGTTGATTACCGGACAGTGACAATCAATACTGAACAAAAAGTATCTGACTTCTACGACATTGAGGAGAGATTAGGATCGTAAGTGGAGTGGGAAGTTGCCTCTGGGCTCCTGGCTTTTCTCTCCTCCCCCTTTCATTTGCAGTGGGAAATTTGGACAGGTCTTTCGACTTGTAGAAAAGAAAACTCGAAAAGTCTGGGCAGGGAAGTTCTTCAAGGCATATTCAGCAAAAGAGAAAGAGAATATCCGGCAGGAGATTAGCATCATGAACTGCCTCCACCACCCTAAGCTGGTCCAGTGTGTGGATGCCTTTGAAGAAAAGGCCAACATCGTCATGGTCCTGGAGATGTGAGTGGCCCACTGCCAGCAGCGTGGGCACCGGCCTGACCACCCCGTGCACGTGTTCCCGCAGCGTGTCAGGAGGGGAGCTGTTTGAGCGCATCATTGACGAGGACTTTGAGCTGACGGAGCGTGAGTGCATCAAGTACATGCGGCAGATCTCGGAGGGAGTGGAGTACATCCACAAGCAGGGCATCGTGCACCTGGACCTCAAGCCGGAGAACATCATGTGTGTCAACAAGACGGGCACCAGGATCAAGCTCATCGACTTTGGTCTGGCCAGGAGGCTGGGTAAGGCTCATCTGCCTCTCCCATGGACACCATGGCAATTTATCCCTCTCCATCCTGGTTTCAGAGAATGCGGGGTCTCTGAAGGTCCTCTTTGGCACCCCAGAATTTGTGGCTCCTGAAGTGATCAACTATGAGCCCATCGGCTACGCCACAGACATGTGGAGCATCGGGGTCATCTGCTACATCCTGTGAGTCCTGGGGCACTTGGTGGACTGGTGGACCACACCTGCTGTCCTGCTCTTGTCTCTCCAGAGTCAGTGGCCTTTCCCCCTTCATGGGAGACAACGATAACGAAACCTTGGCCAACGTTACCTCAGCCACCTGGGACTTCGACGACGAGGCATTCGATGAGATCTCCGACGATGCCAAGGATTTCATCAGCAATCTGCTGAAGAAAGATATGAAGTAATGAGTTGGGATTTCAGTCTTTGCTTCCCCTCAAAAATCTCCTGATCTCTGCCTCTGTCAGAAACCGCCTGGACTGCACGCAGTGCCTTCAGCATCCATGGCTAATGAAAGATACCAAGAACATGGAGGCCAAGAAACTCTCCAAGGACCGGATGAAGAAGTACATGGCAAGAAGGAAATGGCAGGTAATGAGAGGGTCACTTTGGACTGGGATGTTGCCTGAGTCCAACCCTCGTGTCTATTTTCCAGAAAACGGGCAATGCTGTGAGAGCCATTGGAAGACTGTCCTCTATGGCAATGATCTCAGGGCTCAGTGGCAGGAAATCCTCAACAGGGTCACCAACCAGCCCGCTCAATGCAGAAAAACTAGAATCTGAAGGTAAGGAGGAGTTTCTCCAGCCAGCTGGTGAGGAAATGACCTGGTCTTCTTCTCTGTCTTCTAGAAGATGTGTCCCAAGCTTTCCTTGAGGCTGTTGCTGAGGAAAAGCCTCATGTAAAACCCTATTTCTCTAAGACCATTCGCGATTTAGAAGTTGTGGAGGGAAGTGCTGCTAGATTTGACTGCAAGATTGAAGGTAAGTTGTAGCTGTGCTTCTCTTCACCATGACCTGCAACTTGTGTTCTCTCCCTGTGATGCAGGATACCCAGACCCCGAGGTTGTCTGGTTCAAAGATGACCAGTCAATCAGGGAGTCCCGCCACTTCCAGATAGACTACGATGAGGACGGGAACTGCTCTTTAATTATTAGTGATGTTTGCGGGGATGACGATGCCAAGTACACCTGCAAGGCTGTCAACAGTCTTGGAGAAGCCACCTGCACAGCAGAGCTCATTGTGGAAACGATGGAGGAAGGTGAAGGGGAAGGGGAAGAGGAAGAAGAGTGAAACAAAGCCAGAGAAAAGCAGTTTCTAAGTCATATTAAAAGGACTATTTCTCTAAAACTCAAAAAAAAAAAAAAAACTCAAGATAGTAAAAGCACCTAGTGTGATAGATTATCGGTTAGGTCATTTGTGGGTTGATTCTTCAGAAACAGCAGTTGATACCTAGCAGCGTTATTGATGGGCATTAATCTATGTTAGTTGGCACCTTAAGATACTAGTGCAGCTAGATTTCATTTAGGGAAATCACCAGTAACTTGACTGACCAATTGATTTTAGAGAGAAAGTAACCAAACCAAATATTTATCTGGGCAAAGTCATAAATTCTCCACTTGAATGCGCTCATGAAAAATAAGGCCAAAACAAGAGTTCTGGGCCACAGCTCAGCCCAGAGGGTTCCTGGGGATGGGAGGCCTCTCTCTCCCCACCCCCTGACTCTAGAGAACTGGGTTTTCTCCCAGTACTCCAGCAATTCATTTCTGAAAGCAGTTGAGCCACTTTATTCCAAAGTACACTGCAGATGTTCAAACTCTCCATTTCTCTTTCCCCTTCCACCTGCCAGTTTTGCTGACTCTCAACTTGTCATGAGTGTAAGCATTAAGGACATTATGCTTCTTCGATTCTGAAGACAGGTCCCTGCTCATGGATGACTCTGGCTTCCTTAGGAAAATATTTTTCTTCCAAAATCAGTAGGAAATCTAAACTTATCCCCTCTTTGCAGATGTCTAGCAGCTTCAGACATTTGGTTAAGAACCCATGGGAAAAAAAAAATCCTTGCTAATGTGGTTTCCTTTGTAAACCAGGATTCTTATTTGTGCTGTTATAGAATATCAGCTCTGAACGTGTGGTAAAGATTTTTGTGTTTGAATATAGGAGAAATCAGTTTGCTGAAAAGTTAGTCTTAATTATCTATTGGCCACGATGAAACAGATTTCAACTGATAAAGAGCTGGAGAACTCCATGTACTTTGGAATCTCCTCCAAGATAGCCAGAGTTTAATACATCTTCATTCTCAACACTCTCCAAAGAACTTGACCTACCTTATGGGTTCCATATTTTTCTTCTTAAATGTGCATCAATCATGCCTTGCCCCCAACCTTTAAATATATTCTTAGACCTGGTAAATGCACTCAGACTTGCGTCTTTAGGAATTTTTAACTTTCTTTCACTACATTGGCACTTAAATTTTTTCTTTATAAAGCTTTTTGAAGGTCATAAACAAAGACCATAATTGATGATAGACCTAATACATTTCCTCTGTGTGTGTGTGTAACATTCCAAATACTTTTTTTTTCTTTTCCACTGTTTGTAAGGTGCAACAATTTAATATTTTTAAGGGACTTTTTAAGAGTTCCTTAAGAACCAATTTAAAATTACTTCAGTGCAATCCTACACAGTATCAACATTAGAATTTTGATATTAGTCTTATGTTATCTTCCATTCTATTTTTATCTGCTTTTTGCTGCTAGTTTCAAACTGCCAGTATTTTTCCTTTTGCTTTTAAAATAGTTACAATATTTTTCATGATAGCCACAGTATTGCCACAGTTTATTATAATAAAGGGTTTTTATTTGATTTAGCGCATTCAAAGCTTTTTTCTATCACTTTTGTGTTCAGAATATAACCTTTGTGTGCGTGTATGTTGTGTGTGTGCATGTGTGGCGTATATGTGTGTTACAGGTTAATGCCTTCTTGGAATTGTGTTAATGTTCTCTTGGTTTATTATGCCATCAGAATGGTAAATGAGAACACTACAACTGTAGTCAGCTCACAATTTTTAAATAAAGGATACCACAGTGCATGCTGTTTGTTCAATCTTTGCAGACTTCTCTTTCTTTCCATGCTACCAGTTGTAAAGGACACAGCTATATCCTGGAAATGAAAAACAAACACTGTGGTGCCTAGATGTGAAGAACTGGCTTATGTGGTTGTGTTTTGCTATGGAACAGAATGATTTAGGAAGTTCTTGTTTATATAGGTAGCCGAATTTACACATTTAGTTCAAAATTTCTCTTGAGCATCAGCTTAGTACTATATCAATCATTCTAGAAGGATATCTTATAGAGCAGGTGTCCCCAACCCCCGGTAAGTAGCCTGTTAGGAACCAGGTCACACATAAGGAGGTTAGCAGTGGGCAAGTGAGCAAAGCATCATCTATATTTACAGCCGATCCCCATTGCTCGCATTACCGCCTGAGCTCTGCCTCCTGTCAGATCAGCGGCAGCATCAGGTTCTCTCAGGAACGAACTCTATTGTGAACTGCTCATGTGAGGGATCTAGGTTTCACGCTCCTTATGAGAATCTAACACCTGATGATCTGTCACTGTCTCCCATCACCCCTAGATGGGACAGTCTAGTTGCAGGAAAACAAGCTCAGGGCTTCCACTGATTCTACATTATGATGAGTTGTATACTTATTTTATATTATAATAAAATATATTATTACAATGTAATAATAATAGAAATAAAATGCACAATACATGTAATGTGCTTGAATAATCCCAAAACCACCCCCTCTCCTGGTCCATGGAAAAACTGTCTTCCATGAAAGTGGTCCCTGGTGCCAAAAAGGTTAGGGACCACTGTTACAGAGTATCAGGTCCTCAAGATGCTAAAATCTATATGACATTTTTAACATGTGACATTATCATCATCATCATCATCATCATCACTGATGATACTATTTACCAGGGCATGGTTTGAATTGGTGACTTTGGTGCAGTTCATTATTGGCAGCCAAATGCTTTATCCATACCTTCATATTGAAGAATTTGTTATCAGGAAACTACCAGTCCTGCTTTACAGGAAGTCTGTTATCAGATATCAGATGGCAAGTTCCCCATGTCTTCAGATGTTCAAACAATATTGTGGATGGTCTAGAAAGAGTTTAAGACATGCTGTTAAATGTAGGGCTAGATAATTCTCTGATTCTTTGATGTAGTCTGGAAAGAAACAATCCATTGTCCAGTTAATAAATATTTAGTGTTTTCATTTTTAAGACACTCACAATCCACAAATGTCCCTAACAATTTATTATTTTTAAAGAAAATGACTTTTTATTCCTTGCTAGTGAAAAATGTACAATTTATATGCTGCACTGAGAAAAATAACAGATATACTTTCTTCCATTCATTTTCATCCCAAACATATAAAAAATAATCCATTGATTGTTCCTTGCATTGCATATCTTATTAAAAGATATTTCCTACATGCAACTAATAAGACATGCTGACTGTTGTCAGCTCTAAATTTATGTAAAGATTTTTTATTTTTGTTAAAATGTTTGAAATTTGCTTTTTGCTCCACACCTCACCTGTTTTTGATAAATCTGTGCTAATAAGTACATAGGAGGTAATAAATAATTGAGTTGTGAGAAACCCAATTCTCCATTTTTCAAGAAAACACAAGTAGCACTACTCTCTTTATCCCTTGGGACTCCTTCCTGTAATTTGAAAGGGGGGGCTAATGTTGGTGGCAGTTGTTGCTAAGGATCTCTGCACAGAGTTAGGGCTTCACTCTCGGCTTCCTGGTTAGATGGGGCCATGTGACTAGTCCTAGTCAGTGAGCTGTGACCAGAAGTGATGTATGTACCCTCGGGACCAGAGCATTTATGTGCTGGTACAAGCCTCTCCATAATGACGGGCAACACATGAGATGGTGGCTGCTGCAGCCATCTGGGTCTCTAGCCAACCCAAAATGGGGACATAACACAAGCAAGAAATAAACATTTGTTCTTATAAATCACCAAGATTTTGGGGTTCTCAGTGGCTGCAACATAACCTAGACTATCCTGATACAGGCTTATCACCATGTTCTGGATGTGTGGTGACCAGGATGGTAGCCACTACTCACAAGTGGCTATTTAAATTTAAGTTACTTTAAAAAATAAAATAAAAAATTCAGTTCCTCAGTTGTATGAGTTACATTTCAAATGCTCGACAGTCACATGTACATCACTTTTCAAATTATGTGAAATTAAAACTGAAAAGCTTGTGTGAAAGTCTAGAGAGTATGGTCTATAGTTTCATCAATTGTATTGGATAATATAGTCTCGATACTCAAGTGTTGTTGTTCTTAATTCTTTATTTATATTC